GCTTCGGGGAGTGGGATTCTGAGGGCTGTTGCTTAGCGATCTGTATCGCTAGGCTGGTGGGTTTCTGGGTCGCAGTGTGTTCAGGGTTCGTTTACCACATCCACTTGCCAAGTTGCCAATGATCGCGTGTTTCTCGCACCTTGGTTGCTAAGGTCCCTCGCTGCAAAGAACATAAGTTGCCCCGGTCCCGCTTGCTATGGGTACCTGATTGTTAGAGGCAACCAGAGGATGCTGAGGGACCCCTGCTGACCCCTCCTATGGCTTCCCCTTGTTCCGCGCCTCTCCTAAACCTACCGCCTCCACTGCACCACTGCACCTCCCTCCTAAACCTGCCTCCCAGCCAAAGCGTCTCTTCCCTTCTCTTTTCCTTTCTAAACTTCCCTCTGCCTTGTAAATCTAACCCTCCCCGCACACACACTCACACACTGTCGTGTCCTTCCTAACTCCTCCTGAGTGTTCCTTCATGCCCTGAATCCCCTAGGTAGGAGGAGGAGGATCGCTTGAGCCCAGGAATTTGAGGCTGCAGTGAGCTATGATCGCACTATTGCACTCCAACCTGGGTGACATGAGCGAGACCCTTTCTCTAAAAAGTAAAAAAGAAAGAAAGTAAGTCAGGGCCAGAAACAATGGCTCATGCTTGTAATCCCAGTACTTTGGGAGGCCAAGGTGGTTGGATCGCTTGAGCCCAGGAGTTCAAGACCAGCCTGGGCAAAAGCCCCTACTTTCTCCCTGTCCCCCTAAATCTTCCTCTCCAGCCTCTCTGCCCCTCACTAATCACCTCTCCCGGCATCACTTTGCATGTAGATAAGATCTTTTCTCCGTCCCCTCCCTCCCTCTGCTCCATTTTTACCACCATCCCATCCCAGTGTAACTAGGTTGGTGGGTGTTCTTGCCCCCTCACTGACCATTTGAACCCCTTTATTCCCCCCTTAATCGTTCTCCCCACTGTAACCACCTCTGCTCCCCTCCCCCAGCCTCTCACCCTCTGGAGACCCAGGCAGGGAAGGTGCAGGAGGCTCAGGTGAGATGGGGGAAAGGGTGGAGGGGAGGAGAGAGACGGACTTGTTCCACATCCCACACTGGGGGGAGGTGGCAAAGGGGAAACAGTCACCCCAGGGCCCTCGGCTCATTGCCCCAATCCCTCACACCACCCAGTGCAGCTTTCTGGGGAAAGGCAGATTCTGGGGATTGTCAGAGAAGAGTTTCCAGCCTCAAGTCCAGGCCTGTCCTCCCAAACTTTCCTTCTTCCTTGCCACTGCCTGCCATCCCTTCTGAACCACATTTGTCCTGGGACTGGAAGAGACAGGTATCCCATTTGGTCTTGGAACGCACAGATCTCGTGGACAAGTGATGGGAAAAAATGATCTCACAGCGTGATGACGAAAGTAACTCAGGGGGCCAGATGCAGTGGCTTATGCCTGTAATTCCAATAACTCAGGAGACTGAGGCGCGAGGATCGCTTGAGCCCAGGAGTTTGAGGCTGCAGTGAGCTATGATTGCATCACTGCACTCCAGCCGGGGTGAAAGAGCAAGACCCTTTCTCTAAAAAGTAAAAAAGAAAGAAAGTAACTCAGGGCCAGACACAGTGGCTCATGCTTGTAATCCCAGTACTTTGGGAGGCTGAGGTAGGAGGATCGCTTGAGCCCAGGAGTTCCAGACCAGTCTTGGCAACATAGGGAGGCCCCCACCTCTACAAAATATTTAAAAATTAGCCATGTGTAGTGGTGCATGCCTGCATTGCCAGCTACTCAGGAGGCTGAGTTGGGGGAGGATTGCTTAAGCCCAGGAGGTTAAGGCCGTAGTGTGCCTTGACTGTGCCACTGCACCCCAACCGGGGCGACAGAGCAAAACACGGTCTCAAAAAAAAAAAAAGGAAGAAAAGTAAAGAAACTCAGGGTACTGTGGGAGCACAGAGAAAATTTTCTGGGTCAAAGAAGATTCTAGCCAGGCCATTCCCTGGAGGAATCCACAGGCTGGTCTAGCTGTCAGACCAAGATACAGACACAGCATAAGTGAAGAGTGACTTAGAATTTTCTTAGACAAGGTGAGAAATGGTGATCCACACAACAGGTATCGCGGGCCTGGCCACTCCACCCCACCCCTTCCAGGACTCAGATTCAGACTCTGAGGGAGGAGCCGCTGGTGGAGAAGCAGACAGTGAGTATCTTCCTGGAGGGACAGGGAGCAGGGTCCTGCCGCTGTCTCTCTTCTTTCCGGTCAGTGGACTTCCTGCGGAACTTATTCTCCCAGACGCTCAGCCTGGGCAGCCAGAAGGAGCGTCTGCTGGACGAGCTGACCTTGGAAGGGGTGGCCCGGTACATGCAGAGCGAACGCTGTGAGTCCCCTGTCAGGATTGGGCCACTTTGCTGTCATATGGTGCATAAGTTCCTCTCCTCCAGGTCGCAGAGTCATCTGTTTGGTGGGAGCTGGAATCTCCACATGTAAGTAACCCTTCTCCCCCAGCAGCTACCCCAGACCAACTGCTCCCTGACCCCCCTTTCCTAGCCGCAGGCATCCCCGACTTTCGCTCTCCATCCACCGGCCTCTATGACAACCTAGAGAAGTACCATCTTCCCTACCCAGAGGCCATCTTTGAGATCAGCTATTTCAAGGTTTGTGCTCCCCCAGGAAGGGGCGTCTGTGAGGCATCTGGCCCTCTGGCTGTCTCTCCTACAGAAACATCCGGAACCCTTCTTCGCCCTCGCCAAGGAACTCTATCCTGGGCAGTTCAAGGTGAGATCTTTGTTTTGCAGGGGGCGAAACAGGTCGTCAGCAGTGCTGTCGCTCTTCCCTGCAGCCAACCATCTGTCACTACTTCATGCGCCTGCTGAAGGACAAGGGGCTACTCCTGCGCTGCTACACGCAGGTAGGCGGATGCGAGCATCCTGGGAGGAGGATCTCACCCCTCTTCCCTCCATCTCTCCCTCTAGAACATAGATACCCTGGAGCGAATAGCCGGGCTGGAACAGGAGGACTTGGTGGAGGCGCACGGCACCTTCTACACATCACACTGCGTCAGCGCCAGCTGCCGGCACGAATACCCGCTAAGCTGGATGAAAGGTGAGGCTGGAGGGCATCCTGAGGGCAGGCCTGCCTTCTCTTTCTTCCCCTTCCCCATACCCAGAGAAGATCTTCTCTGAGGTGACGCCCAAGTGTGAAGACTGTCAGAGCCTGGTGAAGCCTGGTGAGCCTCTGGCCAGGGACCTGCCCAGGTGGTGTCTCTGTCCGTCCATCTGTCTCCACCTCAGATATCGTCTTTTTTGGTGAGAGCCTCCCAGCGCGTTTCTTCTCCTGTATGCAGTCAGTAAGTGGCCCCCCAGCCTCCCCGCATCCCCAGGAGGCTCCCAAGCTCACGCCCCTCCCCGCAGGACTTCCTGAAGGTGGACCTCCTCCTGGTCATGGGTACCTCCTTGCAGGTGCAGCCCTTTGCCTCCCTCATCAGCAAGTAGGTTGGGGGCTGTGGCTGGGAGGACGGCTGACCCTGACCCCTTAGCTCCCCCTCCCCACAGGGCACCCCTCTCCACCCCTCGCCTGCTCATCAACAAGGAGAAAGCTGGCCAGGTAAGAGCCCTTCTTCAAGCCCCCGTCGTCACCTCCTGCCCCTGACCCACCCCCTCCCTGACAGTCGGACCCTTTCCTGGGGATGATTATGGGCCTCGGAGGAGGCATGGACTTTGACTCCAAGAAGGCCTACAGGTGAGGCCCCGCCGGGGGTTGGGGCAGCCTGGCCTGGGAACTCTGATCTCCTGCTGCACCGCAGGGACGTGGCCTGGCTGGGTGAATGCGACCAGGGCTGCCTGGCCCTTGCTGAGCTCCTTGGATGGAAGGTGAGGAGCTGAGCAACCCCAGCCTGTCCTGAACCTTTGACTTCTGTGACCTTTGCTCCTGCAGAAGGAGCTGGAGGACCTTGTCCGGAGGGAGCACGCCAGCATAGATGCCCAGTCGGGGGCGGGGGTCCCCAACCCCAGCACTTCAGCTTCCCCCAAGAAGTCCCCGCCACCTGCCAAGGACGAGGCCAGGACAACAGAGAGGGAGAAACCCCAGTGACAGCTGCATCTCCCAGGCGGGATGCCGAGCTCCTCAGGGACAGCTGAGCCCCAACCGGGCCTGGCCCCCTCTTAACCAGCAGTTCTTGTCTGGGGAGCTCAGAACATCCCCCAATCTCTTACAGCTCCCTCCCCAAAACTGGGGTCCCAGCAACCCTGGCCCCCAACCCCAGCAAATCTCTAACACCTCCTAGAGGCCAAGGCTTAAACAGGCATCTCTACCAGCCCCACTGTCTCTAACCACTCCTGGGCTAAGGAGTAACCTCCCTCATCTCTAACTGCCCCCACGGGGCCAGGGCTACCCCAGAACTTTTAACTCTTCCAGGACAGGGAGCTTCGGGCCCCCACTCTGTCTCCTGCCCCCGGGGGCCTGTGGCTAAGTAAACCATACCTAACCTACCCCAGTGTGGGTGTGGGCCTCTGAATATAACCCACACCCAGCGTAGGGGGAGTCTGAGCCGGGAGGGCTCCCGAGTCTCTGCCTTCAGCTCCCAAAGTGGGTGGTGGGCCCCCTTCACGTGGGACCCACTTCCCATGCTGGATGGGCAGAAGACATTGCTTATTGGAGACAAATTAAAAACAAAAACAACTAACAATCCGGTCTGGCCTCCTGTTTCTTTCTGTGGGC